TTTTTATTGACATATAATATTTCATTGTGTCATCTTACTGCAGTGTGTTTAGCCATATCAGGATTGATGGGCACCTATTTGGATTCTATCACATCTGATGCTGTAATGGAGATGGCTATAGAAATCTACTGGTCTTCCTGTGCAAAGCTCTAATTGATTATATACCCAGGAACTGCTGCGTTATAGCACAAGTAAATTCCAAATTTACTAGAAAATAACACATGACTTCCAAAGAGTATGAAATTTGCACTCTATTGGAAGACTTTGGAAGTCATAATGATCAAATTTATCATCCACACAATTTTTCTGTGTATTTCTTTTATTATTTTTAAAGTTTCACAATTCTGGTATATATAGTGCATGGTGGTGTTACTTTACATTTCTCTGGTTTTTAGAATAATATTTAATACTCTATTTTATATTAACATAGCATAGTTCATTAATTCATTCTACTTTGGGACATTTTCAGTTTCTGACTATTTTGAGTAATGCTGCTATGAATTTTCTTCTACACATCTATGATACGTGTTCTTAAACTTTTATCTTTTTTATAAGTTTACACACATATGTGTATATATGTGTATATGTATTGCTGTACACATACATAAGCATGCATGTTATATATTAGCATATATGTAATATATAATATATTGAAGTATATATAGAAATTACATATATTTTTATATAATATTCATAAATACACATGAGTAATATGTTTATAGATACGTGTATATAAAATATACTTGTCTTTAAAAGATATATAACTATGAGTATATATAATTCATATATACTTAAGTGTATATAAATATACATTTACATATATTTCTATTACTATATGTAAGTATATTTAAGTATTATATATGTATATGTACATATACTTACATATAATTTAAGTTATCTCATGTATGTTTGCATATATAATCTGTCTATACATTAGGTAATTCTTCCAAAAAGTTATAAAAATTTGCATCCCAGTAACAGTATGCGAGAATGTGTTTGCCATTTTGTACCAGAAAGCACTTTGTGCTCTAAACATGTAGATAGTTGCCAAACATGTAAGTGAATATTTATTTCTGAATGCCATGTCATTTTACTTTCTCTTAAGGGAAGTCAACATTATTACATGAACATTTCAGATGTCATCTCCTTTGATATTTTGGTTTCAGCCATGAAAACAGGAAATCAAAGTTTTGGGACAGATTTTCTACTTGTTGGTCTTTTCCAATATGGCTGGATAAACTCTCTTCTCTTTGTCGTCATTGCCACCCTCTTTACAGTTGCTCTGACAGGAAATATCATGCTGATCCACCTCATTCGACTGAACACCAGACTCCACACTCCAATGTACTTTCTGCTCAGTCAGCTCTCCATCGTTGACCTCATGTACATCTCCACCACAGTGCCCAAGATGGCAGTCAGCTTCCTCTCACAGAGTAAGACCATTAGATTTTTGGGCTGTGAGATTCAAACGTATGTGTTCTTGGCCCTTGGTGGAACTGAAGCCCTTCTCCTTGGTTTTATGTCTTATGATCGCTATGTAGCTATCTGTCACCCTTTACATTATCCTATGCTTATGAGCAAGAAGATCTGCTGCCTCATGGTTGCATGTGCATGGGCCAGTGGTTCTATCAATGCTTTCATACATACATTGTATGTGTTTCAGCTTCCATTCTGTAGGTCTCGGCTCATTAACCACTTTTTCTGTGAAGTTCCAGCTCTACTATCATTGGTGTGTCAGGACACCTCCCAGTATGAGTATACAGTCCTCCTGAGTGGACTTATTATCTTGCTACTACCATTCCTAGCCATTCTGGCTTCCTATGCTCGTGTGCTTATTGTGGTATTCCAGATGAGCTCAGGAAAAGGACAGGCAAAAGCTGTTTCCACTTGTTCCTCCCACCTGATTGTGGCAAGCCTGTTCTATGCAACCACTCTCTTTACCTACACAAGGCCACACTCCTTGCGTTCCCCTTCACGGGATAAGGCGGTGGCAGTATTTTACACCATTGTCACACCTCTACTGAACCCATTTATCTACAGCCTGAGAAATAAGGAAGTGACGGGGGCAGTGAGGAGACTGTTGGGATATTGGATATGCTGTAGAAAATATGACTTCAGATCTCTGTATTGATTGAGCATTAACAACATAAAAAGCTGTTCCTGAAAACTATCTGGAAAGATATAAATATGTGTTTTCTGTATAGAAGTCA